ATTCACTTTAAGGCCGGGCACTGTGGCTCATGTCTGTAATCCTAATGCTTTAGGAGGCTGAAGCAGGAGGATGGCTTGAGCCCAGGAATTCGAGACCAGCCTGGGCAACATAGCAAGATCCTGTTTTGACAAAAAATTTAAAAATTAGCTGGGCATGGTGGTGCATGCCTGTGGTGCCAGTTACTGGGGAGGCTGAGGCAGGAGGATCACTTGAGCTCAGGGGGTCCGAGGCAGCCTGGAAAACAGAGGAAGACCCTGTCTCAAAATAAATAAATATTTACTTTAATACCTAAGGGATGTCAAAAATTGTATAAGCCCCTACAACTCCAATTAGCCCCTCAGGAACACAAATGTTTCTCTTTTCCTTGCTCCACAGCCTTTTCTGGCTCTCCAGTGCTCTCAATGACCCAAACTGAACGGCTGTCTGCAGAGAACTGCATTTCCCATCGACCTTTTCGCTCGATATTTACATTTTAAAAAATGTTTTGTAGCGATGGAGATCTCGCTGTTGCCCAGGCTGGTCTCGAACTCCTGGGCTCAAGCGATCCTCAGCCTTCCAAAGTGCTGAGATTACAGGCGTTAAGCCACTGAGCCTGGCTAAATTAAAAAAAAAAAAAATTGTAGGGATGGGGCGGGGCGAGGGTCACTATGTTGCTCAGGCTAGTCTCGAATCCCTGGGCTGAAGCAATCCTCCCGCCTCGGCCTCCCAAAGTGCTGGAGTTAGGGGCGTGAGCCCCGGCAAGGGGCAGACACTCATTTTCTGTCGTGGCAGACACCGCCTCCTCCTGGGATTGGTCCCGGCCTCGCCCTCCTGCCACTCAGGCCTTGACTCGCTTTACTGCATGAGCCCAGTAGCCCAGTCTCCGCCTCTTACGTAAGGCACCGCCCAGTCGTCCAGGCCTCCGTGAAGGGGGGGGCTGGAGGGGTCGGGGGGGTGGGGGCGAGGCCTTCCCTCAATCCTGACGTCCATTGGCTGTCTCTTCGCCGGCGGGGCGTGGGTACGGGAGCCGGGCGGGCACGCTCCGAACCGCGGCTTAGGTGGCGGCGGCGAAGGATGCACCCGGCAGGCTTGGCGGCGGCGGCTGCGGGGACGCCCCGGCTGCGTAAGTGGCGTACGTGGCCGGCGGAGGAGATCCCCCAGCTCCTTCTCACTCTCTTCCCTTGCAGCCTCGAAGCGGAGGATCCCTGTGTCCCAGCCGGGCATGGCCGACCCCCACCAGCTTTTCGATGACACAAGTTCAGCCCAGAGCCGGGGCTATGGGGCCCAGCGGGCACCTGGTGGCCTGAGTTATCCTGCAGCCTCTCCCACGCCCCATGCAGCCTTCCTGGCTGACCCGGTGTCCAACATGGCCATGGCCTATGGGAGCAGCCTGGCCGCGCAGGGCAAGGAGCTGGTGGATAAGAACGTGAGTGGGCGGGGCTGGTGGGAGTGGGGGGACAGGGCTTCAGACTTGAGCTCTGCCTCCCCAGATCGACCGCTTCATCCCCATCACCAAGCTCAAGTATTACTTTGCTGTGGACACCATGTATGTGGGCAGAAAGCTGGGCCTGCTGTTCTTCCCCTACCTACACCAGGTCAGCACCCCCAGGGGAATGTGGGTCTGCAGTGAGGGTCCTGCCCGTCTCCCCATCCCCGCAGGACTGGGAAGTGCAGTACCAACAGGACACCCCGGTGGCCCCCCGCTTTGACGTCAATGCCCCGGACCTCTACATTCCAGGTTTCACCCTCCCCCTACCCTGCACCCTCCTCGTGACCAGTGTCTGTGTGTCTGTCTCCCACAGCAATGGCTTTCATCACCTACGTTTTGGTGGCTGGTCTTGCGCTGGGGACCCAGGATAGGTAAGGGAGGCCTGGGGCAGGCCGAATAAGGTGCCAACCAAGTGGCGGGGCTTTGTGCCTGCAGGTTCTCCCCAGACCTCCTGGGGCTGCAAGCGAGCTCAGCCCTGGCCTGGCTGACCCTGGAGGTGCTGGCCATCCTGCTCAGCCTCTATCTGGTCACTGTCAACACCGACCTCACCACCATCGACCTGGTGGCCTTCTTGGGCTACAAATATGTCGGGTGAGTACCCCCGCCCTTCACGCCAGCCCCAGTGTCCTCACACAGCCTCCTCTCCCTCCCCCAGGATGATTGGCGGGGTCCTCATGGGCCTGCTCTTCGGGAAGATTGGCTACTACCTGGTGCTGGGCTGGTGCTGCGTAGCCATCTTTGTGTTCATGGTGAGCTGGGCTCGGGGCTGGTGAGGCTGAGGCTGGGCAAATCACTTCCTTTCTTTAAATTCAGTTTCCCCTTTTGCCGGGCGCGGTGGCTCATGCTTGTAATCCCAGCACTTTGGGAGGCCGAGGCGGTCGGATCACGAGGTCAGGAGATCAAGACCATCCTGGCTAACACGTCCCTTGGTTCCTCTCTCTCTTTCCCACCCAGATCCGGACGCTGCGGCTGAAGATCTTGGCAGACGCAGCAGCTGAGGGGGTCCCGGTGCGTGGGGCCCGGAACCAGCTGCGCATGTACCTGACCATGGCGGTGGCGGCGGCGCAGCCTATGCTCATGTACTGGCTCACCTTCCACCTGGTGCGGTGAGCGCGCCCGCTGAACCTCCCGCTGCTGCTGCTGCTGCTGGGGGCCACTGTGGCCGCCGAACTCATCTCCTGCCTGCAGGCCCCAAGGTCCACCCTGTCTGGCCACAGGCACCGCCTCCATCCCATGTCCCGCCCAGCCCCGCCCCCAACCCAAGGTGCTGAGAGATCTCCAGCTGCACAGGCCACCGCCCCAGGGCGTGGCCGCTGTTACAGAAACAATAAACCCTGATGGGCATGGCGTGGACAGCCTCTCCTTGGCCTCGCGCACGAATGGGCGGGCCCAGCGCTGGGCAGGGGGCAGGGAGCTGGGGACGGGCCAGAGTAGGCACCACGCTGACCAGTCGCAGAAGGCAGAGAGGAAGGTTTAATGAGCCCTGTCCAGGGCCCTTCAGTGGGGAGCCTCCTTCTTCTTGCCCTTCTCCTTCTTGCCCTTCTCCTTCTTCTTCACTTTGGGCTTCTTGGCCTTGCCCGGGATGCTCTCGTGCTGCTTGGAGCCAGCAGCGTGGGACTGTGGGGCCGAGGGCAGGGATGGGAGAGAAGAGATGGTTCTGGGCTGGAAGCGAGACAGGGGGACCACTCCCCGCACCCTCCCCGCCAGCCCCAGTGCGGGGACGCCTCTCTGGGGTGCAGGGCACGTGCTTGGGGACGCTGGCGAGAGCCCCTTACCTTCACATCCGTGTCCGAATCGCTGGAGCTGCTGCTGGAGTCGGAAGAGCTGTGGTGTCCTTGCTGGATGGAGGTGCGGCAGTGAGGCGGCGCCCCTTACCCAGCCCCCTGAAGTTGGAGGCCTAAGGCAGGACCCTGGGGTCAGGGGCAACCCCAGCCTTCCCGCCCCTCCGCAGCCGGTGATGAGGCGACTTACCTTTGGACCCGGACCTGCCCCTGCCTCCGACCGGCCCTGAACTTTGTGGGGACTGAGCTTGGGATCTCCCCCGTGGCCCGCCCCCACACCGGGCTTCTGGGAGGTGGGCTCCAGGGCTGTGGAGAGAAGTTGGGTGGTTGGTGCAGGCAGCTTCTGGGCTTGAGTCCGGCCCCCTGCACCTCCAGTCCACACTCCCCAGGAGCTCACCTGCTCCCAGGTCGAACTCCATGGCGGTAAGAGAAGTTGGGTCCTAAGGCCAAGGGCGCCTGGGCCCTGCAGAGGAGCGGAGCAGGGGGAGGAGCGCTGAGACCTGCCCGTTGGAGGAATGCTGAGACGCCCCACCCAACCTCTGTCCTGGTCCTCAGCCCTGACTCATTGCCCGGCACCACCCAGGATTTCCTCTGTGAGAAGTGGGGGAGATGGACAGGTGACTGCTTCCGCCAGCCTTGGTGCCTCAGGGGAGGCCGACTGAGGGGGGCTCTGTGGATGGCATTCGGGGAGCTACAGGTTTCCCCCAAAAGCTCAGATGCTCGTTCTTGAAGAGGGAGGTGCTGCCCCTGCCTTCCTGCGTACCGCGACAATACAGCTTCCTCCGCGGCGCTTTAACACGCAGGGCGCTGCTGCCAGGGGCGTCCCGTGTTCTAACTCGCTCCCACAGCCCCTCCGGCTTGGTGAGCAGCGTCTGAGGGGTGAGGGGCATAGACTTGGAGCCAGCCTGCTGCACTAGATGCCAGCTGTGTCACTTAGCAGCAAGGTGACCTCAGCAAAGTTGTTTTACCTCTGTGCCTCAGTTTCCTCATCTGTAAATAACAGCTACCCATGGGATTGATGTGAAAGTCAGAGGAGTTAATTTCCTAGAATGGTGTCTGGCATGAAGTACTGATAATGTGTTGGTTTTTTAAAAAATAAAAGGTAGGTGTTTTAGGCCAGTCATGGTGGCTCACGCCTGTAATCCCAGCTGCTCC